AGGATCAAGAATTAATCCCAGCCTGACCAACACAACCTCCACTTCCTCCTCCCAGCAGTTTGGAATCCTTACCTTTTGCAATAGTATACGTTCATTCATTTATTATGCATTCGATAATATTTACTGAGAGCCTACTATGTGCCAAACATTATCCTAGAGGTTAAGAGGGGACAAGAGCAAAGGGTCAGCAGTCTAGGGGTGAGATGGAGTCAAAAGGACGGCAGGTCAGCTGGAATGATGAGAACAGCAGTGGAGAGCCTTTAAAAGTGCCTTGGACTGGACCGATTACCTTCTAAATGCCGGCGCCCGGAAAAATCACTAACACCCTTTGGACTTACGTATTTCCATCTTTGTAAAATGGGAACCTACCTCGCAAGGGATGTTGCAACAATCGAAGAAAACTATGCACAATGCTTGACATCCAGTGGGTCCTCAGTAAATAGCCTAAGAAGGAAGCAAGGTTATGGTTACTTCTGGAAGAGGTGGCTTGGGGGCTGCGACAGGTGCAGCGATTGCCTGATGATAACATCTAGAAAAGCCCTTGCTGGGCAGAGGGGCAGCCGACGACCCCCGCCACTCAGCGAGTCTCCAGGTTTCCCGGAAACGCTAGCTCCAGTGACTTCTCAGATGCCCCTATGGGACCCCACCCAGGGCTGCCGCCGCCACCACCTACTGCAGCCGAAGCGGATGCACCTCGCGACTTTCCCCGCAGCCGCTGCCGGGGCCACAGCGAGGTCATGACGCCCGTGACGCATACGCAGCCAGCACGCACGCGCGCGGCGTGGCCCGCCCCCCCCTCCCACCCCGGAGGCGGGGCCGTGAGTCCCGGGCTCCGCCCCGGAGCGTCGGGCCCCTCCCCGGGCCCCGCCTCCAGCTCGCCTAGGACCGCTTGGAGCCGGCAGCTCGCCTGCCAAACCCGGCTGGGAACGCCTGGCAGCTTTTAGGAGGGGGCGGGCCCGGGGGTGGTGGCCCCAGGAGCGGTTGCCGCGGGGACCGGGCAGTGACGCGGCCCAAGGGCGGAAGTGAGAAAGTTGTCTGCGTCTCGAGGCGAGTTGGCGGAGCTGTGCGCGCGGCGGGGCGATGGGGGGCTCGGGCAGTCGCCTGTCCAAGGAGCTGCTGGCCGAGTACCAGGTGCGCGGGACGCCTGGCCCTGGGGAGCTCGCCCGCTAATCCCCGCTCTGGCTTTGCCTTCCAGGACTTGACGTTCCTGACGAAGCAGGAGATCCTCCTGTAAGTGCTGCCTTGAACCCTGCCTCCGACCCCTTTTGCTTACCGTTGCCTGATGACTCGGAAGTTCTGTGTACGTGGTTTTAGCTCCTCACCTGGTTGACAATGAGCAGCAGGCAAGGAGTGGGAATGAACACACAGGGAGACCGATCGCTGAGAACACCGACAGTTCCCCTCTCTCTACCAGAGCCCACAGGCGGTTTTGTGAGCTGCTTCCCCAGGAGCAGCGGAGCGTGGAGTCGTCACTTCGGGCACAAGTGCCCTTCGAGCAGATTCTCAGCCTTCCAGAGCTCAAGGTGCAAGCGCTCCCCTCCTTTGACACCTCTCCTGGGCCACGTCCTGTGGCGTTTGTTCTCCTAGGCCAACCCCTTCAAGGAGCGAATCTGCAGGGTCTTCTCCACATCCCCAGCCAAAGACAGCCTTAGCTTTGAGGACTTCCTGGATCTCCTCAGTGTGTTCAGTGACACAGCCACGCCAGACATCAAGTCCCATTATGCCTTCCGCATCTTTGGTGAGAACCAGGAGCAGCCCGGCAGGACACCAGTGTCTTTTGGCTTCCTGTGTCTGCTCTCTAGACTTTGATGATGACGGAACCTTGAACAGAGAAGACCTGAGCCGGCTGGTGAACTGCCTCACGGGAGAGGGCGAGGACACACGGCTTAGTGCGTCTGAGATGAAGCAGCTCATCGACAACGTGAGCAGCTGAGCAGGCCTGGGAGCGGGAGGGGGGCTCTGGCCTGAAACTCTCCCTTTCCCAGATCCTGGAGGAGTCTGACATTGACAGGGATGGAACCATCAACCTCTCTGAGTTCCAGCACGTCATCTCCCGTTCTCCAGACTTTGCCAGGTATGACAGTGGTCCCCCTTCATTCTGGGTACAGCAGAAAACCCACCGCTTTTCTCTTGTTCAGCTCCTTTAAGATTGTCCTGTGACAGCAGCCCCAGCGTGTGTCCTGGCACCCTGTCCAAGAACCTTTCTACTGCTGAGCTGTGGCCAAGGTCAAGCCTGTGTTGCCAGTGCGGGCCAAGCTGGCCCAGCCTGGAGCTGGCGCTGTGCAGCCTCACCCCGGGCAGGGGCGGCCCTCGTTGTCAGGGCCTCTCCTCACTGCTGTTGTCATTGCTCCGTTTGTGTTTGTACTAATCAGTAATAAAGGTTTAGAAGTTTGACCCTATGTGTGACATGAGATACACTGGTATGAGGAAGGACTGGACTTCTCTTCTAAGAGCCTTCAATCATCCTAGGAATAAGCAGCATATCGAGCAGAGGCCAGCGGGAAGTCAAGCCGCACCCACGCTGGCTGTCCCCGTGGGAGGGTGTGAGGATGAAGGGGCAGCAGGAGGTGTGGGACTCGCCTGTATCCTGATTGGGGTGGTGGTTAGATGAGTCTCTGCATGCATCAAAATGTAAAGAACCGTACATCAGTAAAGTCTATTTTACTGCATGATCTGAAGAATTAAAAACTTTAATACAGGG